TGGTAGATTACCAGTCTTCAGGGGCGGGGCTGGAGATGCAACCCTAGGGAAGGAGTCTACCAGGCTGGGCTCTTGAGGGGCAATGGAGGGCTCCGGGGGCCAGGCCAGGCCAGGATCATGGAGTTCAAAGGACTGGAGTGAGGTTTGGGGTCCATGAGAGTGGAGCTCAGAGGATGGGACGGTGGGTCCAGGATTTGGGACCTGGGGCTGGAAAGTCCGAGGCTAGTGGAGACCAGGCCTGGTATCCCAGACGAAAGGGCCCTATAGGAAACGGGGTCTCGTGGGCGGGATCTGGAGCCAGAGAATTGTGAGAGGCGGAGCTAGGATGGAGAAGGCGAGAGGAAAGGGGTAGCCGCCGGCGCGGAGACCTCAATGCGGGGCGTGGTGCGGAGGGGGAACTGGAGCGAGGGGCACTGGAGCGAGGGGGTGGGGCTACGAGGAGGTGGACTTGAGGGGCTGGGTCTGGGGCCGGAGAATCGTGGGGAGCTGCGCCTATACACCCGGGACGGTGGGGTTGCGTCGGGGAAGTGGGAGTCTTGGGGGTTCGCTGGGCAGCCTGGAGAACAGGCGGTCGTGGTGCGGGCGGGGCCGAAAAGACCGAGGACAGTGGGGACCCGGCCTGAGGAGGGGTCGGGAAGGAGGGGTGGGGGCGCGCGGACGCAGATCCCGGGCCGCGGCGGGGCGGTGGCAGGCTCCAGAGTGGCACGGGCCCAGGTGAGCGAGGTCTCCGCCCGCCGCCCCTCCCGCCGCCCCGGTGCCAGCTGCCCCGCTGGCCCCTCCCTGTACCCGGCGCTTGCTCCGCGGGCCGGGCCGACGGCGGCGGGCGGCGTCTCGCGCCCAGGCCAGGTCGGCTCTGGCTCCATCTTGGGCCGCGGCACCTGGCACCTGTGGCGGCCGCAGGAGCAGCGCTTCCCCCGCCTGCGCGGCCCCGGCGGGCGAGAGGGTGAGAGGCTGGCTCCGCGCGCTCCCGTTGGGGCGGGGGGCGTGGTGGGCGGCACCTCCCCCTTGCTGAGCCTCAGAACCCACTCCTTCCCGCTGCCTGCGCTCAGACCCCCGGCATCCTGGCCCCTGCCCAGCGCCCAGAGCCCCCGGTGGCCGCATCGCACTCCCCGCGCTCCGCCTCTCATTGTCCTGTCCTGTCCCCTCTTCTACGTCTCCTCTGCCCATCCTCCCATTTTCACAAGTCTGTCCGGGACCCTGTCTCCTTCGGCCTCCACCCCTGCTGCCATCGCTCCTCCCTCTCCCCTTCTTCCTTTTCCCCTCCCTCAGCCTACTGCGCCGCCTACCCCGCCCCCAGCCTTGCTGCCCTTTGGCTTCTCCTGTCCCGCATCATTACCCCGGCCCACAGCCCCATTTGCCTGCAGTCGCTGCCTTTGCTCCTGAGAAGGTCTGTAGCCTCGTTTCGGGCCCGTATTGAGCCAGGTTTTGTCTCCTCCAAACCCTCCCTTTAGGAATGCTGCCTGCTGCTTTGCCCAGAGTTGGCCCTGAGTGTTCCTATCAGGCCCCGTTCACTCTGGGGTGGATTAAACCACCTCCTGGAGGGTGCTGTATCCCCACTGTGCAATGGGGGTTTGTGCTGTGTGCATTCCTGCCTGGTCCTTGAGAGGTAAGGTCCATATTTTAACATAGAACCAGTTTGTTGATTGCTACATAGGTGGTTGATCTTCCAGTTGCTGACAGGTGGAACCTGAGGCAGCAGGACAGCCTGGCATTGGCCACGGGACATCGGCCACAACCATAGCAACTTCGGCATCAAATGGGGCAGGAGAGAGAACATTAAGGTATCGTTCAAAGAATACTAGAGGTCTTGGATCTGCAGGGTGGGGATTTATTTCTGTTTTGCAGATTGAAGAAACTGAGGCTCAAAGAAGTTAGGGGTCCACCTGTGAGTACATGCACAGGAAGGGGAAGAGCCCCCATTGGAAGCAGAGCCCTGCCCCTTCCTCCTCACCCCTGGCTCCCTGGGAGGCCCCTCCTCTGGCCCAGTCCACAGCACTGTGACAGGCAGTGTGGAAGCCTCTTTCCCCCAGTACTCCCCTCAGAGCCCTTCCTTCCTTCTGAGCTGGGAAGGCCAGGTTGTAGTTAGCCAGGCCAATCCATTGGGGTTCTGAATTAGCCACTTTCAGCTGTGTGTTCTTTGACATTTCTGAGCTGCTCCAGGCCTCAGTTTTGTCACCTGCCACTTGTGGAGGGGGAATGGGGAAGGGAACCAATAGATACATAGCCCACACGGGGGTCTCTGGGTGATGACTAGCCCTGGGTGCTGGGCAGCCCTCTGGTGAGACAGGCACAGTGGGATGCTCATTGCTCATGGCTTCTCAGTGGGTCTTGGTGGGGGTCTGAGGACCTCATTCCACCTGTCTCCTCAGGGGCCAGAGGCTGCTGGCCTGGCTGTTTATGGCCCCCCTCCCTGGGAGGGTGGTGGGGTTTGGCCAGAGGCTGTGTGGATGTCCAGATGGGGCCTCCCTGGGGTCTTGGACCTGCAACTGAGTGGTTGTCTCCCTGCCAGGGGCTGGCAGTGACCACAGCTGTCCCAGTCAGGAGGAACACCTCCTGCCCTCCTCATTCTTGCAGCCTCAGGAGCTGCTAAGAAGCATGTTGGGCAGGTGGAGATCCACTCAGTGACTTGTTCCATGGCATGTCATGAGCACGATTGGCAGGGCCAGGCCAGATCAGTAAAAAGGGTGAGAGCTGCGAGGCATAGGCCTGCTCAGTGCTCGAAGGGGAGAGGAGCTCAGCTGCCCCACAGGTGTGTGCCCTTGGGGGTCACTGAGCCTCTCTGAGCTTATGGAATTCTCCTGTCTGTAGAATGGAGATAATGACTGTCTCAAGAGGTTGCTTGCACAGTTATATGAGACAATGTATGCAAAGGATGTGGCACGTGTCTGGCCCTTGGCGAGTGATCAGGCCCTGGCAGCTGTTATTATCATCGCTGTTACGGGCTTTATTGCCCTCCTTTGTTTGTATGTCCATCTTAGAGCTCATTGAGGGCAGGGTCTGGGTCAGATTTCTCTCTTGGCTACTCCTCCTCTTCCTGATCCTCCCAGGGACAAGTCTGGCTTCAGCCCCGTGAAGCAGCTGGGATGGGACATCCTTACCAGGCCGGGGCTGTGTTCAGAGCTGCACAGTCCTGTACGGTAGCCATTAGCCTCATGTGGCCAGTTAGATTCAAATAAAACTTAAACATTCAGTGTCTCAGTTGCAGTAGCCCCCTGCTGAGTGCTTGGTACCCACATGCCATTGGTGCCTACCTATTGGACAGCACAGGGTAGAATCTTTCCATCATCGCAGGAAGTTGTGCAGAGCTGGAGTCTCAGGGACTACAGCACCAGTATCATCCTCACTGTGGCTCAGCAGCCACCAGCCATCTCCTGAGTGCTGGGCTGCCAGGACATTTGTAATTACACAGAAACCGAGTCCCACAGCCCTTCCCGAATTTCCTCTCGGGTAGCCTTGCTCACCTGGTCGGGGAGGTTGTTGCCTGGAAGTCTTTATCAGCCTAGGCTGGGAGGGCAGGGCTGGGATTGCCCAAATGCAGCTGCTGCCTCCTGTCCCCACCCTGTTTCTCCCACCTCTCCTGCCTGGCAAGGAGTCCCAGAGTGATCTCCCTAATTCACTGCTGTGGCCAGGGCCGAGGTGGCCCAGACACTTTGACCCCACTGCTCCCCTCATATGCTCTGGACACATGGCCTCTTTCCTCCTGCCCACTCCGCTCTCCACCTGAACACCTTCTTGCTTCTCTCACTCCAGGCCTGACTTACGTGGCTGGTCCTCCAGGAAGCCTTTTCTCATCTCTCACCCTCCGTGAGCTCTCCTGCCTTGGTGGTGCCCTCCCTCAGACCCCATTTTTGGCACTCAGTGCCCTCCTCTGTGGGTGTGTTCTTGTATTTGCTTGTTCTCTTGGTCAGGCACACAGCAGATAATCCTCTGAGTGCCGACGACACATCAGGTCAGTGCTGGGTGTTGGACAGCCAGAGGGGAGGCATCTTATCTCACTGCTGCACCGTCCCCAGGGGTACAGAAAGGTCTGAATGAATCCCATGTTCCCTAGCCCTACAGCTGGGCACGCAGTAGGGGCTCAGGAGATGCTGTGGAATCAATGACCAGATGCTGAATGAGTCCCTCATGGAAAAAGCTGATGCATGGGGCCTCTCCTTGCCCCTGGAGCTAGAGGTAGGAGTCAGGGAACCCCAGAGACATGCCAGAACTCCACTCCCTCCCTTTCTCTCTTCTGCAGGCAGCCATGAGCTCCAGCCGCCCCGAGCCGGGTCCCTGGGCACCCCTGAGCCCCCGCCTTCAGCCCCTGTCCCAGAGCTCTTCCAGCCTGCTGGGTGAAGGCCGGGAACAGAGGCCAGAGCTCCGCAAGACTGCCAGCAGCACCGTGTGGCAGGCCCAGCTGGGCGAGGCCAGCACCAGACCCCAGGCCCCGGAGGAAGAGGGGAACCCGCCTGAGAGCATGAAGCCAGCACGGGCCTCTGGCCCCAAGGCGCGACCCAGTGCTGGAGGCCACTGGTGGAGCAGCACTGTGGGCAATGTGTCCACCATGGGCGGCAGTGACCTGTGTCGCCTGCGGGCCCCTAGTGCTGCTGCTATGCAGAGGAGCCATTCAGACCTGGTCCGTAGCACCCAGATGCGGGGACACAGTGGTGCTCGGAAGGCCAGTCTCAGCTGCTCAGCCCTTGGCAGCAGCCCTGTCCACAGGGCTCAGCTGCAGCCAGGTGGTACTTCTGGCCAGGGTGGCCAGGCCCCTGCAGGCCTGGAAAGGGACCTGGCTCCTGAGGATGAGACTTCTAACTCAGCCTGGATGCTGGGGGCGAGTCAGTTGTCAGTGCCACCACTAGACCTGGGGGACACAACTGCCCACAGCAGCAGTGCCCAGGCTGAGCCCAAAGCTGCTGAACAGCTGGCTACCACCACCTGCCATGCTCTGCCCCCAGCTGCTCTACTCTGTGGCATGAGGGAGGTGAGGGCTGGTGGCTGCTGCCATGCCCTACCTGCCACAGGGATCCTGGCCTTTCCCAAACTAGTGGCGTCAGTGAGCGAGTCTGGGCTGCAGGCTCAGCATGGGGTGAAGATCCACTGTAGGTTGTCTGGGGGGCTCCCTGGGCATTCCCATTGCTGTGCCCACCTTTGGGGTCCCGCTGGGTTAGTCCCAGAGCCTGGCTCTAGGACCAAAGATGTGTGGACCATGACCTCAGCCAATGACTTGGCCCCTGCAGAGGCATCCCCGCTGTCAGCCCAGGATGCTGGTGTGCAGGCGGCCCCAGTGGCGGCCTGCAAGGCTGTGGCCACCAGTCCGTCCCTGGAAGCGCCTGCAGCCCTGCATGTGTTCCCAGAGGTAACTCTGGGGTCCAGCCTGGAGGAGGTGCCGTCCCCTGTGCGGGATGTGCGATGGGATGCTGAGGGCATGACATGGGAGGTGTACGGAGCTGCGGTGGACCTGGAGGTGCTCGGTGTGGCCATCCAGAAGCACCTGGAGATGCAGTTTGAGCAGCTGCAGCGGGCGCCCGCCAGCGAGGACAGCCTGTCTGTGGAGGGCCGGAGGGGGCCACTGCGGGCTGTCATGCAGTCCCTGCGGCGCCCCAGCTGCTGCGGCTGCTCCGGCGCGGCCCCCGAGTGAGGAGCTGTGGCCCTTGGAGCTGGCCTGGGCCCACTGACTTAGTCCTAGACCTGGGCCAGGGACGGTGGGGGCTCCGTGCCCCCTGGACCCACCGGCAGCTGGGCACATCTCTCACCTGAATATTGGCTGCCTCCAGACCACAGGACTGCAGCCTGGGGCTTCCGGCCCTACACAGCTGGGCTGTTTTCTTAAGGGCTTGATTTCCAAGGGCCACATCTCTGCACCTTCCGGGCTCTGAACTTTGAGACAGGGCTTTAGCACTGTGCAGAGGGGAGATCCTGAGTTTTCTGTAAAAAATGACCTTTTGTTCACTCCACCCTCAGAACTCTGCCATGTTGCCTCGTCAGACTCTTGGTGGCTTTATTTGAAATCAGTGCTGAGAAATAGTGAATTCTCGACATGAAATGTGAGGCCCCAGTGACAGGGACTGCCCAGGTCTTTAGGGAAGGGGACTGATGTTATCAGAGGCCTCCTGTGTGCCACATACTGTGCTTGTCCTGTCTTCACCTCTTCATCCTGGCAAGCCTTCATTTGGCAAGGCTGTAGCCGATGTGCCCCACGCTGGACAGCTTGAAGAGGTGGGACTGAGATCCAAAGCCAGGGCCAGCTGAGCCGTGGGTGTTGCCCTGTAGCATGTGCCCGGTCCAGTCAGTGCAGTCATGTATGAGGAGAATTTACTGAGCTCATACTCTGTGCTGGGTTCTGTGGATTCTGTGGTGAATGAGACAGAGGCTGCCCCTGCCCTGGCTGAGCTCATGGTGTGGGTTGGGGATGGCAGGGGAGGATGCTGACCATTACGGAGGGCTGCCAGGCTTCCAGGGTCATTGTGTCAGAGGCTGGCCTGAGGAAGGGGAGAATGGGTGGCCACCTGCCCTAATCTCAGTTACAAAGCCTAAAATTGCACTATTTTCACCTCATTCTGTCGGCTGAAGGATTTCTCCCCAGCTGGTGCAGTTTGTGGAAGGAGGGAGGGCAGGAATGGAGGGGGACAGGGCAGGAGTTTGCCCTGGCCCTGGGGTAGGGGCTGTGAGGCTGTGGGGGCTCGCTTGCCCACATGACCTGACCTAGGCTAGGCAGTGGGGGCCAGGGGCCTTGGAGAGACAGAAACATGGGCTTTGGCACAGTCTGACTTCATTGCCCAAAGATTTCTCGAGGCCTGTGAAGAATGGGAGTGGGCTTGTGTTCTTGTCCTGGGTCTTTGTCTTGAAGATCCTAAGATCCCGTGACACAGCCCCCCAATCCACCCGTGTGAGGGACCAGAGGGCTAGTGTGGGGTCATGGCCCACGACCTGGCCTGTTTCTGGAGCCTCTTCTGCACCTAGGAGCCCAGGACCCCCACAGTGGTGGCTTACTTTTCCCCATCCTCAAGGACCTGGTACTCATTGAGGTGGAAATGACTCATGCAACAGTTGGTGAATTTGTAAAGCAGGAGTGGCATTTCAACAGGCCACAAGGACAAAGTGACAAAGGCGTGCGTCAGGTCAGATGCCTCCTGAAGCCCAACGATGGACCATTCTCACCCGTAAACATGCCTTTCCCATATGCATAGGTGCACCCCTTGGGATTCTGGGGCTGTCAGTCCCTTTGTGTATGGTGCCAGGGCAGGCAGCTCACGTTCTGGGGAGTGACACATGGGTATATGCCATCTTCATGCCTGGCTCCCCATGGAGTCTCCAGGAACCCCAGCCTGTTAGGGCCACATGAGAGAGAACAAATGGCTGTGGGTGCATGGGGAGGGACCTTTCACACAGGGCCATAGCTAAGTAGGGTCTTGAGGATGCAGGGGTTAGACAGGTGGGTGGAGAGAGGGCAGGACCTGCCTGGCAGATGGAACAGCCTGGTCAGATACTTGGATGTGCCTGTCCTGCCTGGGCCATAATGAGTTTCTGCAGTGGCGGCTCATTTGGAGCGTTTGTTGGGTTGGGAGGTGACCAGGGGTCCCCATTGTGAAGATCCTGATGTAAATGAGGAAAGGAACTTTAAGGGAACTGTGGAAGGGGTTCTGAGGTGGGACCAGATTTCAGTTTAGAAATATCCATTTGGCTTCCAGTGGAGATGTGCCAGGTGACACCAAGGAGGGGCCTGTTTAGGGGCAATGGAGTGGGCAGCTGGGGGCTGGGTTCATACACGTGCACACACACGCATACACAGGCACACATGTGTGCAATGGATTTGGGGAGGAGGCATTTCAGGATGCTGAGGTTTCCAGTTTGAGCAAGAGGAGGGTGAGGCCACTACCTGGGTCAAGGTGAATGGCATGTTCAGCAGGTGCAGAAAGGGCCACCTGCCACAGGGTTTGGCTGGGACCAGTGAAACCTACTTCATGAAGAGACTTTCTTCTGTGTCACGTGCAGATTCTTATGCATTCACGCTGGCTGGGTGCCACTCTGTGCTACCTCCATGCTGCCCTGGCTTGCCAGGATGGCAGGCCGGGCTGGGCTCAGCCAAGCTCCCACTCACCTCATCGTCACTGAGATGAGTATTTGCAGAGCGGTGCTGAAATCCAACACCTGTGTCTTGGCTGGGGCCCCAGATGATTCTCCTGGCTAAACCACGATCCTTGTCTCCCTAGCCCAGTTGCACAGCTGCTGCTGACAGGTCTACCTGAAGTGACTGCAGCCTCATTTCTGATTGGAACTGGAGACCCCTCCCAACCCCCTTTGCTGTGCCCTCTCCTGGAACAGCCCTGATGCCTGCAGTGGTTTAGGGCCCCAGAGCATGGCCAGCGGTTTAGTTTACAGATCTCCTCCCCTTGGACTCTAGATTTCTGGCCAGACTTTCTGGGTCCCTTTCAGGCCCTGCTCTGGGAGGTGTTGGAGTTCACTGTTGATGTGTTTGTTTGGCTTTGAATTCAAAACAGATACAAATTTGGAGGTGAGAGCTTTGCCAGACCCCAGCAGGGATGGGGCATCGGTCCTGACTGGTCTTGTTTATTTTGTCCTGGTAAATTCTGTTCTTTGGAGCATAAACCCTGGAGTCCTAGAGCCCCTTGCCTCAGCAGGAATCCCCCCTCTGTCTGCTCCAGGGGCTCCCTGCTTCTGCCCACCTGCTCTCCTTCCATGGCATTCAGGACCCCCGACAGCTGAAGCCTCTCTTCATATAGCTTGTCCCCTCTGGGCCTGCCTGTCTTGTGTCCAGGACACAAGACACGCATCCCTTGTCTGGCCCCAGGCTGCCATCACTGTCACAAGAAACTCATAGAGTAGAGCTGGTCTGAGGTCACAGTGCTGGTGGTGGTGGAAAAGCAGGGATGGCCTGTTCCACTGTGATCTTACCTCCTGTGTCACCTGGATTGGGTCTCTGTCCCCTTAGACATGCTAGATCCTAACTTTACAAGGGCTGAAGGGGTCTTCTACACGCAGGTCCCAACACTTTGGGCTGGGGTTGGCCACCGTAGCTTAGTGGGCTAAAGCTGGAGTTTGAATCTGGATATATAGGATCCACACCTATAGCCATGTGATCTTGGGCAAGTTACAAGCCTTGATCATCTTCCTCATCTGTAAGATGGGGATGACAATGGTGCCTCCTTCACATGCTTGGTGTGGAGATTAAATAGAATAACCCAAGTAGTGCCTGGCACTGAGTTAGTGCTCAGCACACAGGCTGGTAGTGTTGGGCACCCCTCTCATAGCCACATTCAGGGGCCACCTCTTACCCTGCCAGCTTGGCTGTGATCACAGCCCACATCCCACTTCCTTAAAAGTCCCTTGTTCAGAGCCTCTTTCCAGGTTCCTCGCCCCACAGCTTTGCACCCTGCCTGGGACTTGGCCCTCTGGCTGGGGCTTCTGAAAATGTAGTTCCCAGAGTGCATTGAGGAGGGCTACCCTAGCCCTCACCACTCATCTTGGGCTGGGTTCCCCAGAAGCTTCTGCTGAGATGAGGATGCTGGAGTTATTAGGGAGGGGAGAGCAAGTTAAGGGAGGGGCAGAAGGCAAGGCAGGGTGTGATTTCAGTCCAAGTCAGACCCTAAAGGGGAGCCCTGGATGCAGTCCCACCTCAGAGTAAGGACTACCCAGGGGTGAAGATGTAGCCTCCAGGCACTTCTGCTCTCTGGCAGGCAGGCTAGGAAGCTCTAGGAGCCCCAGGGTAGGTTTCTGCTGGAGTCGTAGGGCCTATTTTGGGGGAAGTTGTGCACAGAAACCACCAGAGGGAGTCACAGGCATCTGGGGGTGCACCCATTGACATTTGCATCCATGTCATGCCAAGCTTGTAGCCCACAAATGCCCAACCCTTTTCTCCATGCATTGCTCTGTCTCAGTTTTGTTCACGCCAAGCAGCCTTGGTTAGTTAAATGCAGAGCTTGGCATTTGCCCATGTTAAATTCCTTCTCCTTTTTCATTCTGGCCTGGCCTGGTTTTGCCATCTGAAGCTATGACAAGTCCTTTATCAGTTTTCATCCAACTTGTCAGGCAGGGCAGGGCTGGTATGAAGCCCAGGACATATCACTGGGACATCCCATAGGTCTGTGAGATTCCCAGGTCCCTCCAAATCCACACGGTCATCATGGGCAAATTAGTTTAAGTCTGATCTGTTAAGATCCAGATCTCTCACACCAACAGCACACACCCCTTTTTCCCATGGCCATGGAAGGAGGGTAGCATAGCCTGACTCGAGTCCTCGTTCTCAGCAGAACTGGTTCTGTGGTGGCCACTTCCCTTTCTCAACTTTTACCTACTTCTGTTTAATAGGTTGTTCTGCAAGTCTGAGAGCAACAGCAAGCTTAGAAGTGTGGACTCAGCCTGGTACAGTGGCTCATGCCTGTAATCCCAGCACTTTGGGAGGCTGAGGTGGGCTGACTGCTTGAGCTCAGGAGTTCGAAACCAGCTTGGGCAGCATGGAGAAATCCCATCTCTACAAAAAATACAAAAATTAGCTGGGCATGGTGGTGTGCATCTGTAGCCTCAGCTACTCAGGGGGTTGAGGTGGGAAGATGGCTTGAGCCCAGGAGGTGGAGGTTGCAGTGAGCCGAGATAGTGCCACTGTGCTCCAGCCTGGATGACGGAGCCAGACCCTGTTTCAAAAAAAGAAAAAGACAAGAAAGAAGTATGGACTCTACCTTCTTGCCCTTGTGGAGATTGGGAACTGCCTGCCCTTGGCCTCTTTCCTGTCCATCTTGTATTATGAAAGGCTGTTTCTGGCACACCCGGGCTCCTCTGTGTGGTTTCTGGGAAGTGACTGAGGGTCAGGGGAATGGAGCCCCTCTGCAGCCGGCCGCTGGTACCTTCCCTATTGAACCCTTCTTTAGGTTTGCTCACTCTTTTTGATGGGTGTCTTTCCAAAGCTGGCTGGGGACCTCCCTGATTGAGAGACATGGGGCCAGTTCTGTTGCTGTGGCTACACGGGAATAATAAAGCAGAAGAACACCTGAGGAAAGCTGATGTTTACTAAAAAAAAAAACAAGCGAAACCAAAGTGACGTGGGCCCATAGGATTGGGGATGGGTGGTGGGGTCTGACTGCCTTGTCCCAAGAGTTGGGTGAATGCCGCCTTTGCTCACTTGTGCGGTCACTCTCCAGGACTCCTGCCTGGCTTCTCCCACTCCAAGCCCGAGATAGCCCAGCAAGGAGGAAGGTCTGGCCCCAAAATACGAGCTCCCCAAGTGGATATCCTAAAATTCATCTTTCATGGCCCTACTTTATTGGGAGGGAATGTGAAAATTGTGGGAATATGTCCATTGACATCTGGGGCTCAGGGCAGGGGAGTGTGTCTAGTTTTAAGGTGTGCGCTTTTAGCCATGCAGTCATCGCCCAGTCTGTCCTGCCTGGAGCTTTTCATTTCCCTGCAGCTTTCCTGAGAAAAGACAGAGTGTGCTTTCTCTGCATCCTATGAACATGGCCCCAGGACTGCAGCACCTCTGTGTGCACACAGCCAAGGACAGTCGGGGGACCTCTGCTGGTCCTGCACCCGCTGCCCTGGGTGCTCTGTCATCCCCATCCCCCATTTCTCTTTAATCTGTTCTTCTTTTGTGGTTTCATGTTCTCTTTGTTCTGGGTTATTCAGAACCTGTCTGCCTCCCCACTGTCCATTGTACTTGTTCCTGCCTCCTCCTGCTTTGTGCCAAGGATTTACTTGCCTTCGCCTTCTGGCTCCATACAGTAGTCTCTCTTCTTGCGGTCTTGGCCATTCCCCCCACCAGGCCCCCAGCTGTGGCTGTGTCTGGGTCTTGGCATTTGTGATTTACATGGGTCTAGGCCCTTTCTCTCCACCTGTCCTTCCCCTCTTTGGACACAAACCAAAACATCTGAGCATCTCCTTACAGAGGGAGGTCTCCCTGGGGTTGCTGTGCCAAGTTTCCATTGCTTTTGCCCAGAATGAGAAATCAGTTGTCAGTGGCCCTGCTGGGTGAATGGAAGGACTTTGGTCGGGCTGGAAGGGCACCCCATCAGTCCTAACTTTTGGTGGCCCTTGTTGGTGGCTGGCTGGCTAGGCTGCTAGAGAGGTACATCAGGTGGGTGGCACCCATCTGCTGGCTTTAGGCAGGCCATCTCCTCATCCATGTTTTCAGAATCTTCTTGCATGGCTTGTAATTGGGTTGGGGTGTGGCCTGAGCCCCTGTGGGGACACACTGCACTGTCCCACCTGTATGCTTCTCTGCTGTCAGGAACTGGATTCGTGTCCAAGAGCCAAGGCTAGGGACTGGAGGAGGAGATTTCTGTCTTTGACCCCTCCATATTAGTCCATTTTCATGCTGCTATAAAGAACTGCCTGAGACTGGGTAATTTATAAAGGAAAGAGGTTTAATTGACTCACAGTTCCACGTGGCCCGGGGAGCCTCAGGAAACTTACAGGAAGCCTCAGGAAACTTACAATCATGGCAGACAGCGAAGGAGAAGCAAGGCACCTTCTTCACAAGGCAGCAGGAAGGAAAATGAATGCAGAAGGAACTACCAAACACTTATAAAACCATCAGATCTCGTGAGAACTTACTATCACAAGAACAGCATGGGGGAACCGCCCCCACGATTCCATCACCTCCACCTGATCTCTCCCTTGTCACATGGGGATTATAGGGATTACAATTCAAGATGAGATTTTGGGTGGGGACACAGCCAAAGCATATCACCCTCCCAGGCCTGAGCAAGGCCCAAGCAGGGAGCCTCTGTTGGGGCTGGAACCCTGGGAGGGGTAGAATTCTCCCCTCCACTCAGATTTGTTCCCTGTTGCTGCCCACCTGGCCCCTGCCCTGCAGCCTTCTGCCTGGCCTTCTCTCTGTTCACTTCTCATTTTTAGCAGTCAACAGACTGGGAGATGGTGGCCAAGGGTGTCATTTTGTACACAAGCTTTGTGGCTTTTGTAAGCCCAGCCTGCAACTCTTGAGGAAAACTCTTTGGTTTGATTTTTTTTCTCTTCAGAGTTGGGGGTATTCAGGGAGATGGGCAAGGGCTTCTTGTGAAGATTTCAATTCTTGAAGGGGTGGAAGCCTCCTGGGCTGGGGGAAGGGGTGGGGCAGGAACCAGCAGGGGTGTGGACACAGGGGGCTGGCACCTGGGATACCGTAGGACAGCTGGGCAGGAAGTCGGATGCTGCTTTATTGAAATTTTTGATATTTTATCATTTTTTCATTAGTTTTTATTTTAAAACACTGCTTTAAAATAATTAAAATATGATTTATCTTGGTTACCGAATCACTTAGTGTTGCCTTAAATTTTGCGCCTAG